ATCACAGGAATGAGCCCCCGCGCCCAGCCCAGGGCGTTATCTGATAAAGCTGTCCCCTCTCCCGAAGTCACGATGCGTCAAAGGCCCCACGCCCGTTCTCAAACTCATCAGGAGAAAAGCAGGACGCTGCATCCCTAAAACATCTGCCCCTGCCCCCCCCGCTCTGCTCAACCCTTCCCACACTCAATCGGTCAAATATCCACCCTCAACCTCATTCCCGCCGCCTAAGCCTAGCCCGGCCTCACATGATGGTCACTACGCTCTCCGTTCACTCCCGTTTCCTCCGCGTTGCTGCTGCCTGAGGAGAGAGAGGCGGGACTTCCTCTTCCTGCGACCCACTTCCGTTGGCGCCTGCGCAAAGCCAACCAGTAAGTGGAGGCGTGGCCTGTTGCCACAGCATTCCCCACCAACGGTGCACAATGATGGAATAAAAGCTTCGGGTAGGGGTTCGCGGCCAGTCAGAACCACACGGGGGCAGATGTTTATGACAATGAAGACAAAAGGAAAGGCAGTCTGATTCAAACCGTTTCTTGAAGAATGGTACAGGTTGAAGGAGGGAAATGACAAGCTATTTCCAAATGCCCGCCGGCCGTGACTTCGGGGGCGCGGCCTCCGTGAAGCCAATCCGCTCCTCGCTTCGGAGACAGGCACCGCCCCTCTTCCCTCTGGGACGCGTTACTGACGTATCTACTGATCTTTCCGACCCTGCGCCACCAATCCCCTGCCTACATCCGGAAGGGGCATGGACCTGCGCCCGGGAGATCGAATATTTTCCATGATCAAACGCTGTTCATTGGCTTTCCCTCCTCCGCTAAGGCGGAGCCTACTTCTCTTGCGCTCCCATTTGGGTCGTGCCATTCTCAGGGGAACCAACCCCAATACCTAAGGGAGGCTGGGAGGCGTGTCCTCAGGACCGTAGTTCTTATTGGTTTCGCTGCTCGCTGTGGGGTGGGCTGGTGCAGCCGCAGCTGTTGCTTATTGGCCCACCGATTCCATGGGGAGGAACTTGGCTGGGCCTAAACTCAATCCGTGGTCTGGTACAGGTTTCAGGGCAAAGCGGCCATGCGTTCCGGGGGCCGCGGGCGACCCCGCCTGCGGCTGGGGGAACGTGGCCTCATGGAGCCACTCTTGCCGCCGAAGCGCCGCCTGCTACCGCGGGTTCGGCTCTTGCCTCTGTTGCTGGCGCTGGCCGTGGGCTCGGCGTTCTACACCATTTGGAGCGGCTGGCACCGCAGGACTGAGGAGCTGCCGCTGGGCCGGGAGCTGCGGGTGAGGCTGGGCGGGGACCCGGGCACCGCGGGTCTTCCCTTCCCTATCCCACCTCCTTCCCAAGGTCCCATTGATCGGAAGCCTCCCCGAAGCCCGGCTGCGGAGGGTGGTGGGACAACTGGATCCACAGCGTCTCTGGAGCACTTATCTGCGCCCCCTGCTGGTTGTGCGAACCCCGGGCAGCCCGGGAAATCTCCAAGTCAGAAAGGTAAAGGGACCCACCTCCAGTCCCTGACCCCCCGTCCACCCTCCCACCTCTCTCTTGCCGCTAGTTCCTGGAGGCCACGCTGCGGTCCCTGACAGCAGGTTGGCACGTGGAGCTGGATCCCTTCACAGCCTCAACACCCCTGGGGCCAGTGGACTTTGGCAATGTGGTGGCCACACTGGACCCAAGGGCTGCCCGTCACCTCACCCTTGCCTGCCATTATGACTCGAAGCTCTTCCCACCCGGATCGACCCCCTTTGTAGGGGCCACGGATTCGGCTGTGCCCTGTGCCCTGCTGCTGGAGCTGGCCCAAGCACTTGACCTGGAGCTGAGCAGGGCCAAAAAACAGGTGAGGAGCAGGAGTCGGGGAGGGTAGTGGGCTGGCTCTGGCCACCCCCCTGCTGCTCCCACAGGCAGCCCCGGTGACCCTGCAACTGCTCTTCTTGGATGGTGAAGAGGCGCTGAAGGAGTGGGGACCCAAGGACTCCCTTTACGGTTCCCGGCACCTGGCCCAGCTCATGGAGTCTATACCTCACAGCCCCGGCCCCACCAGGATCCAGGCTATTGTAAGACCAGGGTCCCCTGGCTTCTGGCGAGGCGGGCCCCTCCAGTCCTAGCCTTTCTCCTTAGGAGCTCTTTATGCTTCTTGATCTCCTGGGAGCCCCCAATCCCACCTTCTACAGCCACTTCCCTCGCACGGTCCGCTGGTTCCATCGGCTGAGGAGCATTGGTAAGGGTGAATGCGGAGGTGGGCCCCAGCCCAACCCTTCCTCTCTAATCGCCCCCACTTCCAGAGAAGCGTCTGCACCGTTTGAACCTGCTGCAGTCTCATCCCCAGGAAGTGATGTACTTCCAACCCGGGGAGCCCTTTGGCTCTGTGGAAGACGACCACATCCCCTTCCTCCGCAGAGGTACCAGCTGCAGGGAGGGATGGAGGGTGGGTTGGACCTGACAAAGTCTCCTCTGTCACTTCAGGGGTACCCGTGCTCCATCTCATCTCCACGCCCTTCCCTGCTGTCTGGCACACCCCTGCGGACACCGAGGTCAATCTCCACCCACCCACGGTACACAACTTGTGCCGCATTCTCGCTGTGTTCCTGGCTGAATACCTGGGGCTCTAGCGTGCTTGGCCAATGACTGTGGAGAGGACTGTGAGAGAGAAGGTCCCAGCGGGGGCCAGTGAAGCTCAGGCAGGATCTGCCTAGGGTGTGCTGGTTTGTCCTTTTCATACCTTTGTCTCCTAATTGTGCTACAATTGGAAGACCTTCTTTCTTTTGATTGTCTCAAGCTGCCACCCTTCAAGGACAGGGAAGAGACCACTGTGGGATGACAGCCAGAGGAATAAGAACTTGCTCCCTCCCCAGAGGTAAACACTTGGTCCAAAGGTTTGCAGGGACCAAATACTGTTCTTTTTTTTTTTGAGACGGAGTCTCACTGTGTTGCCCAGGCTGGAGTGCAGTGGTGCGATCTCGGCTCACTGCAAACTCCGCCTCCTGGGTTCACGCCATTCTCCTGCCTCAGCCTCCCAAGTAGCTGGGACTACAGGTGCCCGCCACCACGCTGGCTAATTTTTTGTATTTTTAGTAGAGACGGGGTTTCACCGTGTTAGCCAGGATGGTCTCGATCTCCTGACCTTGTAATCCGCCAGCCTCGGCCTCCCAAAGTGCTGGGATTACAGGTGTGAGCCACCGCACCTGGCAAAATGCTGTTCTTTAAGTCAGCGAACTGAAAAAGTAAAAGACTGCTGGGTGTGGTGGCTCACACCTGTAATCCCAACACTTTGAGAGGCTGAGGGGGAAGGATCACCCGAGGTCAGGAGTTTGAGACCAGCCTGGTCAACATGGCGAAACCCTGTCTCTACTAAAAATACAATAATTAGCTGGGCATGGTGGTGGGCGCCTGTAATCTCAGCTGCTTGGGAGGCTGAGGCAGGAGAATCACTTGTACGCAGGAGGCGGAGGTTGCAGTGAGCCAAGATCACACCACTGCACTCCAGCCTGGGCAACAGAGCGAGACTCCATCTCAATAAATAAATAAATAAATAAATATTTTTTAAAAAGAGTAAAAGACTAAAAGACTATTACTGGTCTG